AGCAGCTTGGCCAGGTCAAAACCCTCAGGACAGACCCCTGGGTGTGTCAGCACATGGAGGGCTGAGCCCATCATGGCCACGGAGTAAGTCGGGATGAATCTCTCCAGCTCTGAACCCCTGCTCTGTCCCAGGCTCCCCCTCCTGCGTCTCAATGAGCCATGTCCCGCGGGGTTCCTGGGTAACTCCCCACTTCCTCCTGCACCACCACGGGGAAGGTGTGGTGACCACAGGACAATCAGCTGGGCAGAGAAGAGAGGACATCAAAGATGGTCAGGGAGAACATGAGAAACCCTGAGCTCCAGCTCAGCCGCCAGACCCCAGGGAGCCATAGACTGACAGAGAACTGTCCCTTTGACTATGGGACTCACAGCCCCCACTGAGCAACCAGCACAGGCCTCTCCTCCTAAGAGGCATGAGAGATTCACCCTGCACACCTCCAGGAAGGACAGTTTCCTCTGGGACACCCAGGTCCTGAAAGTCCATCCTTGGAAGCTGCAGTCAAGCTTGACACGATTAGAGAAAGGAAGGGTCCCTCTCACCAGGCAACACACAGCTCACCCACAGCACAATGGGGTGTCACTGTGACAGGGACCTGGTGCATCTCCAGCCTCCTGCACTGAAGGGGAGAGCCAGATGGGGATGAAAGAGGGTAAAAGGCATGAATGTGCACCCCAACCCAGAGCCATGGGGACAGCAGGAGGCTGAGGCCCAGGACTGTGCTTGCCCAACCTGCAGGGTATGTGCCTGACTGTGTGGGTCTGTGTGTGTCTCTTCTGTGTGTGTGTGTGTGTGTGTGTGTGTGTGTGTGTGTCTGCACAAAGTGTGTGTTGAGGTTTGGTGAAAGAATCACTGCTGAAAAAGGCAGAGGCCTCCACAACTCCCAGGGACCTGAAACACAGACAAAAGGAAAAACAGAAGGAGGGACAAGGAGGCAGGACTGAGAGAGAAGGGGACAGAGAGGTGTCCTGGGACTGACCCCGCCCATGAGCTTGAGAAGTGCTCCTGCCCCGGGAAGAGGCTCAGCACAGAAGGAGGAAGGACAGCACAGCTGACAGCCGTGCTCAGACAGCTTCTGGATCCCAGGCTCATCTCCACAGAGGAGAACACACAGGCAGCAGAGACCATGGGGCCCCTCCCAGCCCCTTCCTGCACACAGCGCATCACCTGGAAGGGGCTCCTGCTCACAGGTGAGGAGAGAACTTCCTGGGAGAGGACAGGGCAATATTAACTGATGCTGTCTCCCCCTCCTAGCATCACTTTTAAACTTCTGGAACCCGCCCACCACTGCCGAAGTCACGATTGAAGCCCAGCCACCCAAAGTTTCTGAGGGGAAGGATGTTCTTCTACTTGTCCACAATTTGCCCCAGAATCTTCCTGGCTACTTCTGGTACAAAGGGGAAATGACGGACCTCTACCATTACATTATATCGTATATAGTTGATGGTAAAATAATTATATATGGGCCTGCATACAGTGGAAGAGAAACAGTATATTCCAACGCATCCCTGCTGATCCAGAATGTCACCCGGAAGGATGCAGGAACCTACACCTTACACATCATAAAGCGAGGTGATGAGACTAGAGAAGAAATTCGACATTTCACCTTCACCTTATACTGTGAGTGATTCCACATGATCCCTGGGTGTTGGACAGGGCAATCTTCTCTCTGTTTTCTGCACAGTGGAGACTCCCAAGCCCTACATCTCCAGCAGCAACTTAAACCCCAGGGAGGCCATGGAGGCTGTGCGCTTAATCTGTGATCCTGAGACTCTGGACGCAAGCTACCTATGGTGGATGAATGGTCAGAGCCTCCCTGTGACTCACAGGTTGCAGCTGTCCAAAACCAACAGGACCCTCTATCTATTTGGTGTCACAAAGTATATTGCAGGACCCTATGAATGTGAAATACGGAACCCAGTGAGTGCCAGTCGCAGTGACCCAGTCACCCTGAATCTCCTCCGTGAGTATCTTCTGTTCCTCTGTGAGCCAGGCACAGGACAATCTTCTCTCTGTTATCCACACAGCGAAGCTGCCCATCCCCTACATCACCATCAACAACTTAAACCCCAGGGAGAATAAGGATGTCTTAGCCTTCACCTGTGAACCTAAGAGTGAGAACTACACCTACATTTGGTGGCTAAACGGTCAGAGCCTCCCCGTCAGTCCCGGGGTAAAGCGACCCATTGAAAACAGGATACTCATTCTACCCAGTGTCACGAGAAATGAAACAGGACCCTATCAATGTGAAATACGGGACCGATATGGTGGCCTCCGCAGTAACCCAGTCATCCTAAATGTCCTCTGTGAGTATCTTTTGTTCCTCTGTGGGCCAGGACATCACGTGTGGCTTTATTCTCTTTCCTCCAGATGGTCCAGACCTCCCCAGAATTTACCCTTCATTCACCTATTACCGTTCAGGAGAAAACCTCGACTTGTCCTGCTTCACGGAATCTAACCCACCGGCAGAGTATTTTTGGACAATTAATGGGAAGTTTCAGCAATCAGGACAAAAGCTCTTTATCCCCCAAATTACTAGAAATCATAGCGGGCTCTATGCTTGCTCTGTTCATAACTCAGCCACTGGCAAGGAAATCTCCAAATCCATGACAGTCAAAGTCTCTGGTAAGTGGATCCCAGCATCCTTGGCAGTAGGGTGCCCAGCTAATTTTTTTTTATTTTTTTGTAGAGACAGCATCTCCCCAGGTTACCTATGCTGGTCCAAACACCTGGTCTCAAGAAATCCTTCTGCTGTGACCTCCCAAAGTGCTAGGATTAAAACATGACCCACCATGCTCAGAGTCCATTTTCATTTCTGATTTGAGTAATTTTAAACTTTTCTCTTTTTTTCTTAGTCAATCTAGTTAATGGTTGTCAATTTTGTTGATTTTATTTTGAAGAATCAACTTTTGGTTTCATTAATTTCCTCTATTCTGTTTCCATTCTCCATTTTATGTATATCCACTCTAATCTTTATTATTTCCCTCATTCACTGTGCTTGGGTTTAGTTTGTTCTTCTTTCATATCCTGAAGTATTAAAGTAGGTTGTTGACCTGAGATCTTTCTTCTTTTTTAATGTAAGAGTTTACAGTTATAAATTTCTTGCACAAGACTCAACTTCTCTGAACCTCTGATTCCTTACCTGAAAATTGCAATGAGAGTACTTTCTTCTTACCATTGTTTTAAAGGTTTAATGCAGTCAATGAAACAATATGCCACACACAGCGGAACCAATGTCAGCTGCTATATTACTACCATCATCATTAGCCTTGAGGTCAAATAGTCCTAGAATCAAATCTCAGATCCACCTGTCACTAGCCATATGACACCAGGAAAGTTTTTACACCATGCTAAGCTTCTGTCTTTTCATCGGCAAAATGGAAATAATGTCTATGTGACAGGGTTATTGTGTGGCTTAAATGAGATACAGGTAAAGTATTGAGCACAGGGCCTGGCACATAGGAAGTGCACCTCAACAGTACCTACCTTTTTCCATATATATGGAAAAAGAGGTAACACATAAAACACTAGGACATGGTTACTGACTACTTGTGGGAGAGAAAAAAAAAGCTAAGGGCAAAGAATCAAGTCTGGTATGTTAGTTTTTACCAACTGAGATGCATCCAAGATGGGATTAGACATACAAGGTAATTTATCAGGGAAGACACCTGTGAGGGAATGTGGAGCAGGCATGAAGGTAGTATGGGAGAACCCACAGAACACTATGCAGAGCTGATTCCTGTGAAAAAGAAAGAGAAAGAAGTTTTAGGTACCAATGCAGTTCTAAGAGTATTTGCAAGGCTGATGGGGAATCCTCCAACCAGCCACCCATTAGAGTTAAATAGAGCCTCAGAGAACTAGGCTTGCTTTCACACCCTTCCTGGGAGCCTGTAGGAAAGAAGCTTTCTGTGTAAAGGAGGTAGTGAATTTGAAATGCACTGACCTGGGCCTTCTGTCA